TCGTCGCGGCCCAGCACGCCCGGCTCGTCGGCCGAGTAGAAGGTGTAGGTGTCGGACATGCGGTCGTCGAGGCGGCGCTGGCAGCAGTACTCGAGGTGCGCGCCCTCCAGGCCCCAGTAGATCATCTCGTTGTAGAAGGAGAGCTCGCACATCCGCGGCGCGAAGCGCAGCTTGCCGTGGCCGCGCACGTAGAGCAGGATGAAGCCGAAGGCCTCCGAGTGCCGGTCGAAGAAGTACTCGTTGCGCTCGCGGTCGTAGTCGTCGCACACCTCGAGCACGTCGCGCTCGGAGCGGCAGCCGTGCAGCCGGCTCACGCGGCGCAGCGGGAAGTCCTTCAGCAGCTCCCGGGACAGCGAATACCGGGCGCCGCCCACGTTCAGCACCACCGAGGCCGCCCCGCTGCGCCCGAAGGTCATGGCTGGCCGCCCGGGGGACTTTCGGCCCGAGGGCCCCGCTGCAGCCCCCCACCCCAAGCCGCCACGCGGGGCCTGCCTGCCCGTGGCTGACGGGGGAGCGCGCCGTCGGGGCCCGCGCTCCCTCGGGGCTCCGCTCCTGCCCTCCGCTGGCCCGGGGGTCCCTGGGCTCGAGTATCTCCGGCGCTGCTAGTAGCGCGCCCTCCGCCCGGCGGTACCTGCGGGTGGCCGGGGAGTCCTCGCCGGCGCCAGCGCTGAGCCCCACCGGCTGGGAACGCGGCTGTGTCCGCGCCGCCGACCCTCGCGCCCGAGGGCTGCGCACACCGAGGCCGCGGTGCCCTCTCCCAAGCCGCGGGGCCGACCCCCTGAGGGCTGCGGGCGCCGAATGGAGCCGCCGGGGCGGAATAGCTCCCCGTCTCCGGCGCTCCCTGCGGCCGCGAATCCGGCGGCCGCCCCGCCGCCGTCCAGAGGCGAGAGGCAAAGTGAGCGGGTTCGGAGGCGGCGAAGAGCCGGCTCGCGGCGGCGGGGGCGGGGCCTCTGTGCAGTCCTCCTCCTCGCCCGCCGGCTCCGCGCGCGCCGCTCACCTCCCTCCGCGCCGCCCTCCGCTTCCCGCCCGCGCCCGCACCTCCCCGGCTTGCTCGGGCTGGGATTCCCGGGCGCCCCGCCCTGGACCTCGGGCTCCCCGCCTCGTGACGCCGTCCTCCCCCTCCGCTCCGGCCCGTAGTGGCGGGGAGGGGTCCGCAGGGCGGGGGAGCGGGGAGCCCAGCGCCGGGATGCCTGCTCCCGCGTCCTGCCCTGGGCCATCGGGATGAATTGGGCAGTCCCCAGGGCCCCTTTTAACAGCCCTGGTTCAAAGCCCAGTGTGGACTCGGGTGCGGGGACAGACGGCGTTTGGAGAGCTTTTTCCAGAAACTGTCCGGAGCCCAGCTCGGGTTCTGACATCGCCCCTAAGGATTTCTCAGGGAAGGCATCCCAGCCACGGCTTTTCCTGCCGACTTTGCTCTTCCTACCGCCGCGCGGGGCGACCCACGTACCGCGTGCTCAGAGGGCGGCTACACGCCCCATCCCCCAGCCTCGGTGCCGCCTGCCAGCCCGCGGAGGGAAGCGGTCCCCGACCCGGCCCCGGCCCCCACGTTCTGGGGCGCGAGTCCTGAGAAGGCGCCTAACGTGTAGCGCGCCTGGACCCTCTCGAGATGCTGCCCTTAGAGTGGGATGAAAGTCTGGGGAGGAACGCCTTGTCACCGGCAAAAACAGCCTTTCTCTTGGTCTTCGTCTGCATCCTCCTTTTCAAAATATCTTGATTTCCCCCGCGCACCCCTGACCCGGCTGCAGCACCGGCCCTCCGAGCGGGAAGAGCCCCGTGAAGGCTCCGCAGAGCGATCTACCCCGCGCTCTTGTCCGTGCCCAGAAAGCGGGTTCCACTTGGCAGGGATTATTTTAAACTGCTACCAGCAATTCATTCACCTGACACCCGACACCGGCAGCCCAGCCCGCCGGAGGCGAGACAGGTGAGTTGTAAGGCGAACCGTGTTAGATGCAATTCATTGCCCTCTACTTTTCGTAATTTTGTAGGATTGTCCGGTGCCCGCTAGAGGTCGCCAAACGGAGTCCTTTTGCGCTGGTTCTTAAGTGGATTCCTAGTGAAAAGGCAGACAACTGAAAATGTGAGTGCTGTCTTTTAAGTAAAATCACTCTCAAGATTAAGTTCTGTACTTCCTTTAATTACAGATTATGTCTACTTTGAGAATTCCTCCAGCAACCCATACCTAATAAGAAGGATAGAAGAACTCAACAAGGTATACACTGAGTGTTCTTAATTTTAATATTATGCAAATGACTTTTATTTTTCTTATCTCTTAGACTGCAAGTGGCAACGTGGAAGCAAAAGTAGTATGCTTTTATAGACGACGTGATATTTCCAACACACTTATAATGCTCGCAGATAAGCATGCTAGTAAGTTGTTTTTCTCTGATTAAAAAAACGTTACTAATAAATTCTTTGAATTTTATTTGTGTAGAAGAAATTGAGGAAGAATCTGAAACAACAGTTGAGGCTGACTTGACCGATAAGCAGAAACATCAGTTGAAACATAGGGAACTCTTTTTGTCACGCCAGTATGAATCTCTGCCCGCAACACATATCAGGTAAGAACTTTTTAGGAACTAAGGTACTCAGTGTTACATTTATTCTTTTTTTCTTTTTCAACAGGGGAAAGTGCAGTGTTGCCCTTCTGAATGAGACAGAATCAGTATTGTCATATCTTGATAAGGAGGTAATTCACAATCATAGTTGTTTTGTTTTTTTAGTATACCTATGTATTTTGTCATATTTTTCAGGATACCTTCTTCTACTCATTGGTCTATGACCCCTCATTGAAAACACTATTAGCTGACAAAGGTGAAATCAGAGTGGGACCTAGATATCAAGCAGACATTCCAGAAATGCTGTTAGAAGGTACGTTTTTCTGCGTGTTTGCAGTTTTGTGAAACAAGACTCCATTTTATTTATTTTTGGACAGGAGAATCAGATGAGAGGGAACAATCAAAATTGGAAGTTAAAGTTTGGGATCCAAATAGCCCACTTACGGATCGACAGATTGACCAGTTTTTAGTTGTAGCACGGTGAGTATGAGTATGGCATTATTGAGTCAATAATTCTTCCTTATTGTGTTTGTGGTTTATTCAGTGCTGTTGGGACATTCGCCAGAGCCCTGGATTGCAGCAGTTCTGTGAGGCAGCCTAGTTTGCATATGAGTGCTGCTGCAGCTTCCCGAGACATCACCTTGGTAAGACATGGTTTGAAATTTTGTGGGTATTTGTTGATATTTTCTGTTCATTTTGTTTCTTTAGTTTCACGCTATGGATACATTGTATAGACACAGCTATGATTTGAGCAGTGCCATTAGTGTCTTAGTACCACTCGGAGGACCTGTTTTATGCAGAGATGAAATGGAGGAATGGTCAGCCTCTGAAGCTAGCTTATTTGAAGAGGCACTGGAAAAATATGGCAAAGACTTCAATGACATACGGCAAGATTTTGTAAGTAGAAAATTATGAGTAAAATAAAATGTATAGATGATAGGTTGATTTTTTTTTTTTTCAGCTTCCTTGGAAATCATTGACTAGCATCATTGAATATTATTACATGTGGAAAACTACTGACAGATATGTGCAACAGGTAATTTTTTTCATATTGCTACCAATATGGTTATGTAAAATGTTTTATTCATCTTTTGAATTAGAAACGTCTAAAAGCAGCAGAAGCTGAGAGTAAACTGAAACAAGTATATATCCCAACCTAGTAAGTAATTGAAATCTTTTAAAATATTTGTTTTATCACCTTATTTTAATTTCATTGAAAGCAGCAAACCAAATCCCAACCAAATATCCACTAGTAATGGGAAGCCTGGTGCTGTGAATGGAGCTGTGGGGACCACGTTCCAGCCTCAGAATCCTCTCTTAGGGAGAGCCTGTGAGAGCTGCTATGGTAAGTTTTCTCTAGCAGGTCAGTTAAGCATCTTTCGTTTTTTCTTATTTTTCTTCTGCTTTAGCTACACAGTCTCACCAGTGGTATTCTTGGGGCCCACCTAATATGCAGTGTAGATTATGTGCAATTTGTTGGCTTTATTGGAAAAAATATGGAGGCTTGAAAATGCCCACCCAGTCAGAAGAAGAGAAGTTATCTCCTAGCCCAACTACAGAGGTACAGTAGTCTTTTTAGTGTTGAAAAATGGCCCTTGAGTGTTTGTTGTTTTCTGATTTTGCAGGACCCTCGTGTTAGAAGTCACGTGTCCCGCCAGGCCATGCAGGGAATGCCAGTCCGAAACACTGGGAGTCCAAAGTCTGCAGTGAAGACCCGCCAAGCTTTCTTCCTTCATACTACATATTTCACAAAATTTGCTCGTCAGGTCTGCAAAAATACCCTCCGGCTGCGGCAGGCAGCAAGACGGCCGTTTGTTGCTATTAATTATGCTGCCATTAGGGCAGAATGTAAGATGCTTTTAAATTCTTAACCTTATATGTTGGTTATCTCCATGTTTCTTTCTCTCCTCAGATGCAGACAGACATGCTGAACTATCTGGAAGTCCACTGAAAAGCAAAAGCACTAGGAAGCCTTTGGCATGTATCATTGGGTATTTAGGTGGGTATTTTCTAATAGAGGAAAAACTCAAATCTGAATTGAGAAACCTTTTTTCCCCCATCAGAGATCCATCCTGCAAAGAAACCTAATGTAATTCGATCTACACCAAGCCTGCAAACCCCAACTACCAAGCGGATGCTAACAACTCCAAATCACACATCTCTGAGCATTCTGGGGAAAAGAAACTACAGTCATCACAATGGTCTGGATGGTATGTAAGCCCAGGAATTCTGGAGGCTGTTCTTAACCTTCACACTGTTACTTCCCTTTTCTAGAACTCACGTGCTGTGTGTCAGACTGAGCTTTCCCTGATTCATTCTACAATCCAAGACTTGCTGCACTGTCCTGCTGATGTTCACAGCCGTGCCTGGGAAGAAGGCAGCCCCACTCCCAGTACATTTCAGTGGGAGACCTCTGCGTGCATCCATGGAGACGCAATGGGGCGGGGAAGGAACTGTGGGAGTGCACGTTCCAAATCCTGTGTCTCCACGTGTGGATCAGCAGCACCTCGCTTTCTTGTCAGAGACCTCGCTGTTACGGAGCGAGACCTGCTGAGAATTGAGGGGCTGAGGGAACCCCTCCACCTCCTCCCTTCTGCAGCGCCCTGCGCCCCACCCAGCAACAGCGGCCACTTGGCAGTGGGGCTGCTGCAAGCTCAGAGCCGCTGCCACCCTGCATGTGTCCGCTCAGCTCGGTCTTATGCTGTATAGTTACTAAATATGTACAGGAGGGCCATGGCATCTTTCTGAATGGATTTTTCTTAAGAAATGCGCCAGTGTTTATGAGGTTCAAGGTATTTCCCTGTCCTTGCTGTTACCGTCACTCAGCTTTTTCTCGATAGGCTTCATCCTTGTTTTTTTGAAATGGGGGAATTTGCTGTTTACCCTCTGCATTCCTATATGTGACCCTCCCTCCTACTCCTCCAAGGAACAGAATTACCGAGGTTCTGACAAAAGATAAGCCTGTAAACTCATCATCTGTGTTTTGTGGTTGGAGAGAAACTGGTGTTCTGCCCGGCTCTGCTTGGTCACAGACAGCTCCAGCAAGAGCAGTTGTTAAAAGTGCCAAGCGTGTGTATCACTGTGACAAGCCGTTTGCTTACTGCCCTGTTCCCTTGCAGCCAAACCAGCTGATGAAGAACTGCTGCCAGGTGGGTCCTACAGCAGGTCACAAATGACCTAGTTTCATTTTAAGCAGACAGACTCTGTTTGGCCTAGAGGTGTGGAGTGAGAGAACTGTGTTTGTGGGTATGAGTCTGTGTGGCCAACCCCATGACCCCCACCCCTCCAGCCCAACATCTTGTGAGCACATGTGACCTAGGCCCCGGGGGACCTGCCTGCTCCTTTGGCTTGGGCTCTTCGTGTTTCCCACCTGCCCTCGGCACGAGCCCTTGGTGGCATCACAGTTGGCCACTCAGCTGTGCTGAGTAGCTGTGCTACTTGTGCTGGCAGCTGCAAGGATAGGAATAGCTCAGCGCCCGATGAGCTCCCTGAGCAGATGTGAGGCTGGCAACTCCCCTGCCCTCTGTTTGCAGGCACAGGGTCACAGTCCCAAGAAAGACAACTGGAGTCTGATCTCCCAGCCATCTCTGGGGTTACTAGGAGGCAGCTGGATGGCAGATACGAGAGGCCCAAATAGCCAAGCTGTTGCAAGACAGAGTGGCTACAATTGAATTGACACCCTGGGAAGCACGAGGTAACTTGGTAAGGATAATGATGCTGTAGATGTCTGTGTCCTCGGAGGCTGAGCTCCGCTTGGCAGAGAGAGCGTGCTGTGTGAGGTGGAGGGCGGTTTTGCAGACATCTCAGCTTCTTTTCTGAGGAGGAGTTGGTTCTCATCTTAGGCTTCTGCAAGGGCGAGCATGGGATGTCTCCACCACCACCCACTCTTGGAGCTGTGCTGGGTCTTGGCTTGGGGCGCTGAGGGTGGGGCCTGTGTCAGAAGCATTTGGTGAGAGGGGTGGAGGTGGCAGGCAGGGGTTCTCCTCAGGGTTCCCACTGAGGGGTCCCTTCAGCAAAGACCTGGGAGGAGGTGCCGCATCACGTGGATGTTTCTTCCCTAAAGAAAAAGACACAGGAAAGCTGTCTGTCTGTACCCTGCTCTGGATTTATTGTCGTACTTGGACCCAGAAGGGGAAATGATTCCCTCACCCTTTCACTTTCTCTCTGAACCCCTACTAAGTGGTGACTGCAGATTCTGGAAACAATTAGCTGCCCGTGACTCAGCTGCCAGCTTCATTTTCTCTGCCTTTTGGGAGAGGCCCTCTCACCCAGGCCCAAGAGATTTGGAGACAGGAGTCAGGCCAGGTCTGAAGCAGGAGAAGGGAGGCCCCTCCTATCTACCCAGTTGACATTTGGCTTTGGGAAAAGCGCAGCTTGTTCGAGCCACGTGTGCCAAGCAGGCTTTTCCTTCCTCTTGTAAGTAAAGCTCGTGGTTCTGTAGTCCAGTCATCCTAGGAGGGTGATGTTGACTGAGACTTCACGCTCTCCCTTTGTCTCTGGAAACTGCCCCCTCGTTCTGACAGAATCCCCCAGGCAATGGAGGAAGGGTGCCGAGGCGCCTCTAGTCTGTGCCTTTGCCGTTGGAAGCATTTGGTGCTGAGAGGGTTTCCCAGCCACCCGCTCCCTTTCTGGGGCCATGGTGTCCCTGCTGTGTGTCAGTGGCATGTCACTGTGGTTCAGTGAGCACATGGGTGGACGTGCAGAGACTGTCTGCGCAGCCCCCAGCAGACATGCCCCTGGGGTGAGGACACAGGCTCTGCAGGCTATCTCCCCCTCTGGCTCAGTCATCGCCTGCCCACCCTTCACTTCTTAAAGGTGCGCAAGAGAGGAGGGCCGACTGGAGGGTGTCGCCGGAAGGTTTCAGCCTGCCCTTCACAATTCCCCTTGTGCACAGCCCAGTTTCCATCTCTCAGGGCCCACCCAGGAAAATGGATTTCAAGTGGGGGTTTTCATCCAGAGATTTGTTTAACACAAAACAAGAAAAGCTGAGAGGCAAAACAGGGGAGTGAGGGGCAACCCAGAGGTGGGGAACAACAACAGCAAGCCGCCCCCATCCTGAGACTGGCTGGGCACCAGGGGAGGACGCGTCACCAGAGCCTGGGGCCAAGGCCACTGGGGGACCTGCCACACTGTGGACCTGTCTGGTGGGGGCTGGAGCCTCGAGAAGCCATGATTCTTGTCAGAAACATTTCCCCAGGCAGAGAGAGGGGGCCCCAGCCTCTCCCCTCCTCTTGGCCTCCAGAGTCCTGCAGGTGCCTCACAGTAGTGAAACCCAGTTGGAAGCAGCTGCCCTGGGAGCCTGGGACAGGCGACCCACCGGGTCAGTCCCCTGCCACTCAGAGCAGAGCAGGGGGCTGAGGGCAAGCAGGTGGGGCTGTGCGTGGCCTCAGTGCACTCGGTGTCATGTCTGAGCCTGGTGTTTATGCCCCACTGCTGTCCTAAGTCCCTGGCGAGGGGAGGTGGAGGAGCTGCCCCGTGGGTGTTTGGAGATTCTGTTTTACTCTGCCTAGAGAGGAAACGGCTTTGGGGAGGGAGGGGGAAGCCTTTATTCTTTACTGTTGTCCCTGTTTTCCTTTGGGGGAATTTACTCAGTTAGCAGCCCCTCCTCACCATTCCCCCCAGGAAGGCCATGTCCCAGTTTTCTGTCCACCCCTCCTGTTCCTCTGCACTATGTCTCTGATTTTCCCTGCCAGGGAAGCTAACCCAGAGCACGCACCTGTGCTCATGAGTGTTTCCGCAGGATAATTCGTTCTGAGCATGATACCACAGTGTGGATTGTCTGTCTGTAAGGAGATGCCATCTACTAACCAATTTGTATTGTGTTTCCAATAAATTCCTGGAAATTTTGCCTGGTTTTATGCTGTTCTTTACTAGGATGA